ATATTCTAAAGTAATAGTACATTATCCAAATGAGAAACAAATAAATTATTAATTTCAAAACATTTGCAAACAATTCAAAAATCAAAATTAAATCACAAAACAACAGTATATATACACATATATTTTCAATGGACTAAAATACCTTTGATTACTATGTTCTTCATTTGAAGAAATAGTGAAAAATGCTAATATATCCAAAAGAATTGAAAGCAGGGTCTCAAAGAAATATATGCACACCCATGTTCATGGCAGCACTGTTCACAACAGTCAAGAAATGGAAGCAACTCAAATGTCCACGAATACTTGAATGAATAAACAAAACGTGGTGTATACATATGTTGGACTATTATTCAGCCTTAAAAAGGAAAGAAGTCCTGTCACATGTTACAATATGGATGAACCTTGAGGAACCATCCACGGATGCTTGAATGAATAAACAAAACGTGGTGTATACATACGATGGACTAGTATTCAGCCTTAAAAAGGAAATAAATCTTGTCACATGCTACAACATGGATGAACCTTGAGGACATTGTGCTAAGTGAAATAGGCCAGTCACAAAAAGACAAATACTTTACGAGTCCACTTACACGAAATATCTAAAGTAGTGAAATTCATAGAAATAGAAAATAGGACTGTGGTTACCAGAGACTGGAGTGACGGTGAAAAGCGGAGTTGTTGTCTAATGGGTATAGAGTTTCTGTTTTCCAAGATGAAAAATTTGTAACAATGTGAATATACTTAACATTACTGAAATGTACATTTAATCATAGTTAATATGGTAATTTTAAATATTATGTTGTGTGTTTTTTAACCAGAGTAAAAAAGGGTAAAAAGGTAATATATTTTAGGGCTTAAAATAGTTATTTTTTTCCAAGATGAAAGCTATGAGTAAACTTAAACCAGAAAATCGACTAGTTTTAAATCTACAGAATAAACAGTAGAGCCTTCCTTTTAGCCACATGATGTCGCTGTCCACCATAGAGTGTTCTCTAGGAAGGAAAATACCCAGAGCCCCTTTGTTACTTCAGAGAAGCGGAGGAATAAGAGAAGCAGCAGGACTTTAACAGAGACTAGAATATTTAAATTTTTGCAAAACATGCTCTTCTAATTTGATCAAAACATTGAGGATTGGTAATGGCGTCTTCTATCAGAAGGGGCCGAGGGGCCTGGACACGGCTGCTCTCGCTTCTGCTCCTCGCAGCCTGGGAGGTGGGGAGCGGCCAGCTCCGCTACTCCGTCCCCGAGGAGGCCAAACACGGCACCTTCGTGGGCCGCATCGCGCAGGACCTGGGGCTGGAGCTGGAGGAGCTGGTGCCGCGCCTGTTCCGGGTGGCGTCCAAAAGACACGGGGACCTTCTGGAGGTAAATCTGCAGAATGGCATTTTGTTTGTGAATTCTCGGATCGACCGGGAGGAGCTGTGCGGGCGGAGCGCGGAATGTAGCATCCACGTGGAGGTGATCGTGGACAGGCCGCTGCAGGTTTTCCATGTGGAAGTGGAGGTGAAGGACATTAACGACAACCCGCCAATATTTCCAATGACAGTAAAGACTATCCGGTTTCCCGAATCAAGGCTGCTTGATTCTCGGTTTCCTCTAGAGGGAGCATCTGATGCAGATATAGGAGTAAATGCTCTTCTCTCCTACAAGCTCAGCTCCAGTGAGTTTTTCTTCCTAGATATACAGGCAAATGATGAACTAAGCGAATCTTTGTCTCTCGTGCTGGGGAAATCGCTGGACAGAGAGGAAACTGCTGAGGTTAATTTGTTACTGGTGGCTACTGATGGGGGCAAACCTGAGCTCACGGGCACCGTTCAAATACTTATTAAGGTATTAGATGTAAATGACAATGAACCAACTTTTGCCCAATCAGTTTACAAAGTAAAATTGTTAGAGAATACGGCAAATGGGACCTTAGTGGTTAAGTTAAACGCTTCTGATGCAGATGAAGGACCGAACAGCGAGATTGTGTATTCACTCGGTAGTGATGTGTCCTCCACTATACAGACTAAGTTTACCATAGATCCCATCTCAGGGGAAATCAGAACTAAGGGAAAATTAGATTATGAAGAAGCAAAGTCCTACGAGATTCAGGTCACTGCAACTGACAAAGGAACCCCTTCAATGTCAGGACATTGTAAAATTTCATTAAAACTTGTGGACATCAATGATAACACACCAGAAGTCTCAATAACGTCTCTCTCACTTCCCATCTCAGAGAACGCTTCCCTGGGCACTGTCATTGCTCTCATCACGGTGTCGGATCGCGACTCTGGTACGAATGGACATGTCACCTGCTCCCTGACGCCCCACGTCCCTTTCAAGCTGGTGTCCACCTTCAAGAATTACTACTCGTTGGTGCTGGACAGCGCCCTGGACCGCGAGAGCGTGTCAGCCTATGAGCTGGTGGTGACCGCACGGGACGGGGGCTCGCCTTCACTGTGGGCCACCACCAGCGTGTCCATCGAGGTGGCCGACGTGAACGACAACGCGCCGGCGTTCGCACAGCCTGAGTACACAGTATTCGTGAAGGAGAACAACCCGCCGGGCTGCCACATCTTCACGGTGTCAGCGTGGGATGCGGACGCGCAGGAGAACGCGCTGGTGTCCTACTCGCTGGTGGAGCGGCGGGTGGGCGAGCGCGCGTTGTCGAGCTACGTTTCGGTGCACGCGGAGAGCGGCAAGGTGTACGCGCTGCAGCCGCTGGACCACGAGGAAGTGGAGCTGCTGCAGTTCCAGGTGAGCGCGCGGGATGCGGGCGTGCCGCCTCTGGGCAGCAACGTGACGCTGCAGGTGTTCGTGCTGGACGAGAACGACAACGCGCCGGCACTGTTGGCGCCTAGGGCTGGCACCGCTGCTGGCGCAGTGAGTGAGCTGGTGCCGTGGTCGGTGGGTGCAGGGCACGTGGTGGCGAAGGTGCGCGCAGTGGACGCTGACTCAGGCTACAACGCGTGGCTTTCGTACGAGCTTCAGCTGGGTACTGGCAGCGCTCGCATCCCGTTCCGCGTGGGGCTATACACGGGTGAGATCAGCACGACACGTGCCCTAGACGAGGCTGACTCCCCTCGACACCGCCTACTCGTGCTGGTGAAGGACCACGGCGAACCAGCGTTGACAGCCACGGCCACCGTGTTAGTGTCGTTGGTGGAAAGTGGCCAGGCACCCAAGGCCTCGTCGCGGGCGTGGGTGGGCGCCGCGGGCTCAGAGGCTACGCTGGTGGATGTCAACGTGTACCTGATCATCGCCATCTGCGCGGTATCCAGCCTGTTGGTGCTCACGGTGCTGCTGTACACTGCGCTGCGGTGCTCGGTGCCACCCACCGAGGGTGCGCGCGCGCCAGGAAAGCCCACGCTGGTGTGCTCCAGCGCCGTGGGGAGCTGGTCTTACTCGCAGCAGAGGCGGCAGAGGGTGTGCTCTGGGGAGGACCCCCCCAAGACGGACCTCATGGCCTTCAGCCCTAGCTTATCTCAAGGTCCAGACTCCGCAGAAGAGAAACAGCTCTCAGAATCAGAATACGTAGGAAAGGTGAGTCTTTTACTTTTTCTTGCCAATTCTAATTTAACAGAAAACTCTCTTTGTGATTTTGCAGCCACGACAGCCCAACCCTGACTGGCGTTACTCTGCCTCCCTGAGAGCAGGCATGCACAGGTATGTATTTCCCTCCTCATTCACTCAGAAGTTAACCGTTATCTGGGTCTGTGTGTTTATTCAGCTCTGTGCACCTAGAGGAGGCTGGCATTCTACGGGCTGGTCCAGGAGGGCCTGATCAGCAGTGGCCAACAGTATCCAGTGCAACACCAGGTAAAGAGCTGGGGTCTCTCCATTCTTTCTTGCTGTTAATGATTTGTAATGTTTTGTCTTTCAGAACCAGAGGCAGGAGAAGTGTCCCCTCCAGTCGGTGCGGGTGTCAACAGCAACAGCTGGACCTTTAAATACGGACCAGGCAACCCCAAACAATCCGGTCCCGGTGAGTTGCCCGACAAATTCATTATCCCAGGATCTCCTGCAATCATCTCCATCCGGCAGGAGCCTACTAACAGCCAAATTGACAAAAGTGACTTCATAACCTTCGGCAAAAAGGAGGAGACCAAGAAAAAGAAGAAAAAGAAGAAGGGTAACAAGACCCAGGAGAAAAAAGAGAAAGGGAACAGCACGACTGACAACAGTGACCAGTGAGGTCCTCAAATGGAAACAAGCCACTTAGCCAGTTTTTGTAATAATGGCAAATCTCTCCCATGTAGCAATTCCCTGCTCCTTTTTCCTATCTACATGAGCCCTCTTAGAGACCTCAGAAATCTGCAGAAAGTTCCCTGTGTCTGTCTAGAACGCATTTAACAGGTTTTGTCGTAAAAGCTTTACTAAGTCTGGTGTTAACTCTTTCTCTCCACTCTGGCTTGTTTTCAGAACCTAAAAAGCAGACCCAAGTTTCCTTTCTCCTCCGCCGCAAAGGAGAGGCTTCCCAGCCCCGCCAGTGAGAGGTTGGACTCTCTGCCCTGTGCTCCGGGGATCCTGTCTTGATGACACTTGCAGGGCAGGCTGAAAAGTTTTGAGATTGAGCAGCTTGGGAGTTTGTGGCCACTGGGTATGTGTGGCTACCGCGGGTATGCGAGTGCCAGATATTGGCTGAGACGAGCCAGCTTAGACTAATTGGTACAAGGAAGGCAAGAAAACAAAGACAAATAAACAGCGGAAGTTATCAGTATGGAGGGGAAGTGTAAACTTAAAGGGACCAGACTTTCTAAATCTTACAACTCAAGAGGTGGCAGCCACCCTCTAGGAGACAAAACTACCCCCACTGACAAGGCTTTAGGAGACCCTAAAGTCTGTTGGCTGTGACGTCATTATACCTAAAATCTGCATCATACCTGCAAGCCAACAGTTCAGTGTTTTAACAGAGAACCACCCTGGGAAACAGAAGCAGATCTGATGTGTTTCCTATACATGTCCTGTGCTCACTTTATTAAAAATTCTTTTGCACACAATGTTTATGAAAAGGCCAGATCCTTTTCCAATACTTATGCAAAAGCAAAAGAAAACCCCGACACCTCACCTTTCGCTGTTTGTTGTTTCATAGATTTATTTAAAAAAAGAGAAAGTCTATAGCTATAAATCTTTAAAGAGAAATATGAATACAATTCCCCTAAACTCTCCTCAAAAGAGAATTCAGTCTACAGCCATTTAAATGATCATTGCTGCTACAGAAGTGCTTTAAGAGAATTGCCTGAAACATCTGTATTATATCGGCCACCTGCCAATCACAGCTTTACTCTTTCAGGTCACTCTGGGGCTGCCTCTTGCATGTATTACTAAATAAAATGATCTCTCTTTCTCTCTCTCTCTCTCTTTTCTAAGAAACAATTATGTGCACTTTGATACACAACCTTCTCTAACCAACTATATATCAAGACCCAAAAATTGAAGAAAAATATTGTTTTCTCATACAGTGAGCAGATTTTTCAATCTACTAATTCTGTGACTTGTCTTGGTGTGCTAGCCTACACCTTCTCTTTGGTTTAGTTTTCCTTTTCTATAACACTCTGAATTGCTAATCTTACTAACACCTATGATGTTACCTGAAATCAATCTCCCATATGTATGCTGTATGCTATGCTAAGACTCCTGAAATATACTTACTCTGTGCTTGTGTATGTGAATGTTAATGCAACTATTACCTAGAGTGAACTTTAAGCTTTATTGTTGAATGTAATTCCATTATATTTCCTTTTGTACACCTGTGAAAAAGTGGAGTAGTGTTTTTTTAACCATTGTTAATCAGCTTTTGTGTATGAAAGACACAGTAAAATTTCTTTCTTAAATCAAGATACTGGTGATTCAAGGAATTTTATTTATGGTCCAGCCAAGAGCCATCTCGTGCCAAGACTTCTGCTGGCAAGGGAATGGATAAAGCTGTTTTGTTCTAGTAACAATTTTGGAATGAATACTGACAATATTCCATGAGGGTGTGCAAGCACAAATTTTACCAATCTGACCTCTTTGAAGTTGCAGAATGCTTTGAAATTCTAATGGTATCTGAAATATCAGCTCATAGAAAGTAACAAAATTTGCTGTCACCTTAAATAAGACATTTTAATTTTGTTATAATGTACAATTTAGAAGTTTGATTAATTATATTATCTATTTAGGCATTAATATAAAAGAGGTAGGAGTCTGTTATTTAAAAAAAGCATTAAATTTAAAAAAAAACTGTCTTGTCTACTTTTAGCTTCATTCTCCCATATTTTGAAGGGTGTGTAACTTCAGCTCTGCAGGATTGCATGGGGTAAAACTTGTTACCAACACATGTGAACCATTGCTACATTGTAGGTTGTGATCATTTTGCCCCACTGAAGCCCATGTATCTGACCTTACGTGCCTTTTGAACTAGGAGAATCGGGCTAATTTATTAATGATGATAATTATAATGTATCTGTACAGCACTTTTTACATTTGCGAAGTGCTTTCCAATCCATGTTAGTTACTAGTTATTACAGCTGTAAGGATAAAACACGTCATGTGGATTCATTTTGAATTGGTGCTATTGGTATTTCCTCTGTTATTGCTAATAAATGAAAATGGTGGTATGAAAGAAATGGTGGTCATTTCTAAGAATAGGAGGAA